GTAGCTGGGATTACAGATGCCCACCACCATGCCCGGCTAATTTTTTTTTTTTTTTTTTTTTTTGAGATGGAGTCTCACTTTGTCACCCAGGCTGGACTGCAGTGGTGTGATCTTAGCTCTGCAATCTCCGCCTCCCAGGTTCAAGTGATCTTCTTGCCTCAGCTTCCCAAGTAGCTGGGCTTACAGGTGTGTGCCACCACGCCTGGCTAATTTTTGTATTTTTACAAATACTGCAGCTCTGTCGCCAGGCTGGAGTGCAGTGGCACGATCTCAGTTCACTGCAACCTCAACCTCCAGGGTTCAAGCAATTCCCTGCCTCAGGCTCCGGGGTAGCTGGGATTACAGGCGCCTGCCACCACACCTGGCTAATTTTTGTATTTTTAGTAGAGACGGGGTTTCACCATCTTGGCCTGGCTGGTCTTGAACTCCTGACCTGGTGATCCACCCGCCCTGGCCTCCCAGAGTGCTGGGATTACAGGCGTGAGACGGGCTTTCACCACCTTGGCCAGGCTAGTCTTGAACTTCTGACCTCAGGTGATCCGCCCACCTCGGCCTCCCAAAGTGCTGGGATTATAGGCGTGAGCCACTGCGCCCGGCCGTCACCCTTTTTTGATACATGAGGAGATGAGGCTCAAAGAGGAAGCTGGACGCCAGGGCCTCGGCAAATGGACCTCCCCTTCGGTCCTCATCAGGCGGCTCCCTGCTGGGCACCTCCCCGCTACCGGGTGGGGAACGCCCTCCACCGGCAGGGCCGGCCGACCCTCTTGGGCCAGTTCCCTAGCTGCCCGCTGGGCGCCGCCCTCGCCACCCGGCCGAGGACCCGCACAAGGTGCCCGTGGCGGCGCCTGACGGGAGCGTCGTGCTCAGGGGTGTCCTCTCGTCCTGCGTCCGCGCCCAGCGCCCCGCGCCCCGCGCTGTTCCTCGTGAGACCGGCGGGCGGCGAGCCGCGCGGCCCCCGGGGCAGTGTCGGACACGGCGGGCGCGCACTCGCAGGCGGGGCACGGCCGCCCCCGCCAGGACCCGCAGGCCCGGAAACGCTCCCTGTCACAAAGGGGGGAACACGTGGGCGCCGGCTGCCGGGGCGGCGATCTTAGGGAACTAGGGTCACCTGGAGAGCCGCCCACCGTCTCTGCCCGCTCGACTCCTCCGCCCGGGCCGCTCGGCCGGTCCAGCCGCGGCCGGCGCCTGGCTGTGAGGTGGATTCCCGGCCCAGTCTGACCATCTCCCTCCAGTACGTACACGCGGCTCGAACCCGCATCCAACCGCAGTCTTCCCCTGTCTCTCTTTCTCCTTAGGTTTTTCCACTTCGTTCGGACCTTCTCATAACTATGTCCACCCTCTACGTCTCCCCTCACCCAGATGCCTTCCCCAGCCTCCGAGCCCTCATAGCCGCTCGCTATGGGGAGGCTGGGGAGGGTCCCGGATGGGGAGGAGCCCACCCCCGCATCTGTCTCCAGCCACCCCCGACTAGCAGGACTCCCTTTCCCCCACCCCGCCTGCCGGCCCTGGAGCAGGGGCCCGGTGGGCTCTGGGTGTGGGGGGCCACGGCTGTGGCCCAGCTGCTGTGGCCAGCAGGCCTGGGGGGCCCAGGGGGCAGCCGGGCGGCTGTCCTTGTCCAACAGTGGGTCAGTTACGCCGACACGGAGTTAATACCAGCTGCCTGTGGAGCAACGCTGCCGGCCCTGGGACTCCGAAGCTCGGCCCAGGACCCCCAGGTGAGGGGGTTGTACAGAAGAGGGGGAGGGGACCTTGTCTCACACTTCTTCCCCTTCCTGCCAGGCTGTGCTGGGGGCCCTGGGCAGGGCCCTGAGCCCCTTGGAGGAGTGGCTTCGGCTGCACACCTACTTGGCCGGGGAGGCCCCCACTCTGGCTGACCTGGCGGCTGTCACAGCCTTGCTGCTGCCTTTCCGATACGTGAGTCACCAGGCCTGGGGAAGAACAAGACTGACTGAGAAGAGTCATTTATTTCCTGTTCCAGGTCCTAGACCCACCTGCCCGCCGGATCTGGAATAATGTGACTCGCTGGTTTGTCACGTGTGTCCGGCAGCCAGAATTCCGAGCCGTGCTAGGAGAAGTGGTTCTATACTCAGGAGCCAGGCCTCTCTCTCATCAGCCAGGTGAGGAAGGGCGAGGAGTTGGAGGATAGGGGGGCTGAGTCTGAATTTCTGCACCTCTCTCTAGGCCCCGAGGCTCCTGCCCTCCCAAAGACAGCTGCTCAGCTCAAGAAAGAGGCAAAGAAACGGGAGAAGCTAGAGAAATTCCAACAGAAGCAGAAGATCCAACAGCAGCAGCCACCTCCAGGGGAGGTGAGGCGAGGGTGGAGCTGGAAGGAAAGTTGGCCTGGGCCTATGTCTTCTCCCTCCCAAGCAGAAGAAACCAAAACCAGAGAAGAGGGAGAAACGGGATCCTGGGGTCATTACCTATGACCTCCCAACCCCACCCGGGGAAAAGAAAGGTACTAGGAGTGGGAAGGGGCTCACCCCTCAGACGGCACTGAGCCCTCCCTTCCTCTCCCCCAGATGTCAGTGGCCCCATGCCCGACTCCTACAGCCCTCGGTATGTGGAGGCTGCCTGGTACCCTTGGTGGGAGCAGCAGGGCTTCTTCAAGCCAGAGTATGGGGTGAGTAGGCACTGCTGCCCAGGCCCAGAGTGCTTAAACATGTGCCATCCTTCTCCACCATCAGCGTCCTAATGTGTCAGCAGCAAATCCCCGAGGTGTCTTCATGATGTGCATCCCACCCCCCAATGTGACAGGCTCCCTGCACCTGGGCCATGCACTCACCAACGCCATCCAGGACTCCCTGACTCGATGGTGAGCTTCTATCTGCACCTTCCTCTGGTTCCC